GACTGTGAACAAAAAGGAGTAAAGAGGATGAAGGCAAACTAGATAAAGGACACATTCTGAGGAAAGGCATAGAAAGCTTAGAGTACACATGGGCACAAAGAGTATTTTGTTTGGTCAAAATGTGAAGAGGATAAGCCTCAGTGAAGATGAAGCTGGAAAAATAAGTTGGGGCCTTAGTGTGGAGGGTCCTGAACGCCAGGTTCCAAATATAGAATCCCCAAATTATTCTCTGCACACTGAGAATTTATTAAAGGTTTTAAGTTAGGGAAATAATAATTTGCACTTACGTTGATTTTCAATTCAAGCATCTTCTGGGCTTACTCTAAGCCATATCCTGGCATAATGACTAATGAGAATGAATAAGGCAAAGTCCTTAGTCTTTGGTTCTAGTGTCTAGCATTTGGCAGGAGAACAATACTTCTTACATGAATAGAAAGGAAAGATCAAGAATTGCCAAGACAGAAAGGTGTCGTTGGGGTTTAACTGCACATTTTTATATGGGAGGAGAGCTGATGAGATCTGGGGCTGGGGGAAGGCAACAGAAATAGACAAGGAGGTGCAGAACTGAGACCATTCTGAGTACAAAATATATAGGACTGTATGGTCGTTGGGAGGTGCAAAAATGGTCAAAGGGTAGGGTAGAAAGACAGCGGATAGAATCTGAGACCTGTGGGCGAAGAAAAAACAACGAGAAAGCAAAGTTCCCGGGAGAGCTCAGTTAGGTTCTCCCAGCCTCCTCCTCCCGCAGAAGCGGCCCCTTAACTCACATTTTTCGCACACCATCCTTCCCCACGACGGTTCCCCTAGCCGCAACAGCAGCAGCAGCAGCAGGCTGAAAACAACAACACTACAACTTGGAAGTATTCCCCTTCCGGGCTACGTCAACCCACTTCCGGCTTCTAAGCCCATACTCCCGCCTACCCCAAACCTGGAAAGCCGCTGCCCCTTTTGCCCGCCCCTCCCTTTCTGCGACTGGCTGTTAGGCGTGGGTCTCCGCCCCACAGCCCTGCGCCTGCGCGTGGGCCTGGGCCGCCCGTCGTACCTGATGGTAGGAGGCAGTAGTTCCCCGCTTCCCTTCCGCGGGAGGGAGAGTTAGGTAAGCCCCGCTGGACGCCCTCGGCGTCTCGCGCATATGCTCTTCTTTTCTTGTTTTTTGTTAGCTAGCCATCCAAGAAAACACCATGAAAGATAACGATATCAAGAGACTACTGTATACCCATCTTTTATGCATATTTTCAATTATCCTAAGTGTCTTCATTCCATCACTCTTCTTGGAGAACTTCTCAATATTGGAAACACACTTGACATGGTTGTGCATCTGTTCTGGTTTTGTAACTGCTGTCAATCTAGTACTATATTTAGTAGTGAAACCAAATACATCCTCTAAAAGAAGTTCATTATCACACAAGGTAAGGCTTATGTCTCAATAACTGATTTTTGGTTGAATCTTCAGGTTATTCATTTCTCTTTTAGGTAACTGGATTTTTGAAATGCTGTATCTACTTTCTTATGTCTTGTTTCTCCTTTCATGTAATTTTTGTTCTGTATGGAGCACCACTGATAGAGTAAGTTTGAAATTTTTACCCTAAATTTATATTTTTTTAAAAAGTAATCTTTTTTTTTTTCTAGGTTGGCATTGGAAACATTTTTATTTGCAGTTATTTTGTCTACTTTTACTACTGTGCCTTGCTTATGTTTGTTAGGACCAAACCTCAAAGCATGGCTAAGAGTGTTCAGTAGAAATGGGTAAGTTTTAATTTTATATTATAATGATATTGCCACCAACGATGTACCAATTTGTGTTTCACAGAGTTACATCCATATGGGAGAATAGTCTCCAGATCACTACAATTTCTAGCTTTGTAGGAGCATGGCTTGGAGCACTTCCTATTCCACTGGATTGGGAAAGACCATGGCAGGTTGGTTTCAGTTACTTAAAGCAACAAAATAAGCCAAATTGAATGTTCCTCTTGAAATTTTTAGAAGCAGATAGCAAGGTAATTTTTGCAGCAGCGGCCTGTGTTATCAAGAAAGCTCACAAACATCAGATTTTTCGTCTTGTATCACAATAAGATAAAGCTGATATGCTAGGTAAAGCACTGTGAGGTAAGTGCTCTTTTTATACCCATTTTACAGATGAGGAAACTGACACCTAGAGGGTATGTAACATTCCCAAGGTCACTGAACTTACAGTGATGACTGTATCTTTATCTTAATATTAATGACTTTGTAGTATGCCATTATATACTTTATAACTTATTTAACAAATTCACTATTGATCATTTAGATTATTGCCAGTATTTTGTGATAATAAACACTGCTGTGATAAAATCTTTGAATCTATAGCTTCTTGAATTTTTCTAATTAGGTTCACAGAGTAATTACTCCCAAAAAGAATTATGGTATTAAAAAATAAATGTGCTTTCTTTTTCCAACATGAAGATAATTTTTTTCTGATCACGAAGATAATGTATATTTATTTAGAAAATTAAAGCAATATTAGTAATTCTAAGGAAGAAAGTAAAAATTACTTTCCTCCCCAACCACCCAGAGGAAACCTCCATTTGCTTTTGGTGATAATTTTTGCAGCTGTCTCTCTCCATGCCTGTAACTATAATATTCATGTTGTTTTTAATCTGCTTTTTCCCCTCAGCAGTATATTATGGAGCTCATTCTATGTCAATGAAAACTTACATATATGTAATATTCGATTATTTGTGTAAAATATTGTACCAGTTTTTTATTAAAGAACATTTAGGTCATTTCCTATTTTACTATTATTATTTTATTATCA